GGCCTTCTCCTCCCCACCCGCCCTCCCCACGGGGCCTCGGGACCTCAGGTGGCCCCAGTTCAATCTCCCGCTGCTGCTGCTGCGCCCTTACCTTCCCCAGCGTCCCAGTCTCTGGCAGTTCTGGAATGGAAGGGTTCTGGCTGCCCCAACCTGCTGAAGGGCAGAGGTGGAGGGTGGGGGGCGCTGAGTAGGGACTCAGGGCCATGCCTGCCCCCCTCATCTCATTCAAACCCCACCCTAGTTTCCCTGAAGGAACATTCCTTAGTCTCAAGGGCTAGCATCCCTGAGGAGCCAGGCCGGGCCGAATCCCCTCCCTGTCAAAGCTGTCACTTCGCGTGCCCTCGCTGCTTCTGTGTGTGGTGAGCAGAAGTGGAGCTGGGGGGCGTGGAGAGCCCGGCGCCCCTGCCACCTCCCTGACCCGTCTAATATATAAATATAGAGATGTGTCTATGGCTGACCCTGGCTCTGTCTGTGTTCGCGACGCCCCCGCCCTGCCCCGTGCGGCTCTGAGGACAGACTTGACTTGGGCTTTCAGGGGCCTGGTGCCCTTCACTCCCAGCTGCCCAGGGCTGGGGACGGGGCTCTGGAGAGCTCCAGACTCCTAGAAAGAAGGGGGTCAGTTTTCCCCTTAGTCACTGTCCTGTCCTCTCGCTAATGGCTTCCTGTCTAACTGGCTGGGGGTGATTCGGGGTGACTCAGGAGCACCCTACACACCCCTGGATCCTCTGAAATGGCAAGGGGTAGGCATGTTGGATGCGCTGGCTACAAGTACCAGTGAGAGGGAGAGGTCCTGACAGTCCTGGGTGGTTTTTACTCCCCTCATGTAGCCCAGGACGGGGCTGCTGGGGGCTGGGAAGGGCCTGGGGATATGAGAGCCAGGGCTACTTGCCTCACCTCCTGACACTACCCCAGCTTCAGCCGAACCCTGCAGCCTGGCTCCAAGCCAGCCCAGCGGCAGGCTCAGCAGGTCCCAGGGGCGTGGCAGTGGCCAGTAGTAGAGCCGGCCCACACTGGCTAGGCAGGCAGCACAGTCCCGCGGACGGCTGAGCGTGTGGCTGCAGGAGCTTCTGTGGGAGTACGGTCATGAGCCTTTTGCTGTACTATGCCCTCCCTGCCCTGGGCAGCTATGCCATGCTCTCCATCTTCTTCCTGCGCCGGCCTCATCTGCTGCACACGCCCAGGGCTCCCACCTTCCGCATCCGCCTGGGGGCCCACCGAGGAGGTGAGCCGGGTAGGGGTGAGAACAGGTGCCAAGCCCCAGAGGCCCACTCCAGTGCCCCCCACAGGATCTGGAGAGCTGCTGGAGAACACCATGGAGGCCATGGAGAAGTGAGTGTATCTGCCCCTGCCCAGGCTGCCATCCCCTGCCCCCCGCTGACCTTCACCCCCACAGCTCCATGGCCCAGCGCTCGGACCTCCTGGAGCTCGACTGTCAGCTGACACGGGACAGAGTGGTGGTGGTGTCACATGATGAGAACCTGTGCCGCCAGTCGGGCCTAAACAGGGATGTGGGCAGCCTGGACTTCGAGGTGGGCCCTGCCCTGACACCCCAACCCCCACCGCCTCTAGTGACATCCTTCCTGTCCTCCCCAGGACCTGCCCCTCTACAAGGAGAAGCTGGAGGTTTACTTCTCTCCAGGTGAGAGCAAGGGCTTCGAGCCCTGCCTGGGCCCCTCTGACCCCTTTTCCCACACCACCCCCAGGCCACTTTGCTCACGGGTCAGACCGGCGCATGGTTCGTCTGGAGGACCTGTTCCAGAGGTTTCCAAGGACACCCATGAGCGTAGAGATCAAAGGGAAGAACGAAGAGCTCATCCGTGAGGTGGTGCTGCAGGCAGGGCTAGGGCGGCCACCGCTCTCCCTTCACCTCCTTCTCCTCCTCCCAGATAGCAGGCTTGGTGAGACGCTATGACCGTAATGAAATCACCATCTGGGCCTCGGAGAAGAGCTCGGTCATGAAGAAATGCAAGGCTGCCGTGAGTCCCCCCACCCCTCCCCCGTCCTCTTCACAGATTCTCATGCCTCTCCTTGCCTCCCCAGAACCCCGAGATGCCCCTGTCCTTCACAATAAGCCGAGGATTCTGGGTGCTGCTTTCCTACTACCTGGGGCTGCTGCCCTTCATCCCAATCCCTGAGAAGTTCTTCTTCTGCTTCCTGCCCAACATCATCAACAGGTACCAGTGGGGGGCGGACCTCAGAAAAACTCAGGAGCTAACCCCCACTTCCTTCTCTCTGCAGGACCTATTTCCCATTTTCCTGCTCTTGCCTGAACCAGTTATTGGCTGTGGTTTCGAAATGGTGAGGTGGGCAAGATGGCTGGGTGGCGTGTCCATCACCTCCCACGTCCCCACCCCACCCCCAGGCTGATCATGAGGAAGAGTCTGATCCGACACTTGGAGGAGCGAGGGGTGCAGGTGAGGCCGTGACCACCACTTCCACCGCACACAGAATCTACAGGCCCCCTCCCTCCCTGCTCAGGTGGTCTTTTGGTGCCTTAATGAAGAGTCGGATTTTGAAGCAGCCTTCAGCGTGGGAGCCACTGGCGTCATAACGGATTATCCCACAGCCCTGCGGCACTACCTGGACAACCATGGACCAGCTGCCCGGACCTCCTAAGTCCAGAAGCCTCGAGGTCTCCTGTTTCTCTTCCTGAAAAATAAATATTTGCCTTTCGATCACATCGTTGTGCTGAGGGTGAGGAGTAGAGGGG